TTTTTTTTTTTTTTTTTTGAGTTGGATTCTCGCTCTGTCGCACAGGCTGGAGTGCAGTGGCGCGATCTCGGCTCACTGCAACCTCCTCTTCCCGGGTTCAAGCGATTCTCCTGCCTCATCCTTCTGAGTAGCTGGCATTACAGGCGCGCGCCACCACGGCCGGCTAATTTTTTTGTATTTTTAGTAGAGACGGGGTTTCACCATGTTGGTCAGACTGGTCTGGCACTCCTGACCTAGCGATCCGTCTGCCTCAGCCTCCCAAAGTGCTGGGATTACAGGCGTGAGCCACCGCGCCCGGCTGTCCTGCTTCTCTACCTGATATGTCATGCCCTTTGGACTTAATCTCACCAGCATGGGAGTCACTACAAAGCTTTTCAGCAGCTGCCGCTTTGTTTCTCTCCATCTTCTAACGGATTCGGTTTTCTCTTTCGAGACAGCAGAGAGAAAATGAAGAGGGGAGTTTAGCTCCAAAGGGCTTGTCTGATCATTCTCCCTCTCCCAAAGGCCTGTGACTCATCTGAGTCTGTCCCAAACCATCTCTTGCATCTAGGGGCTTAAGTGCACTGTGGCTATTTACATAAAACTTTATTACTTTAAAGCTCTAAGGGCTCATTTTGTGTTTCTAACTTTCCTATGTTGATAAAGCAAATATTAGATCCTTATTTATAAATAGGGAAGACGTTCAGAGAGATTAAACATTTGGGCAATTCACTTCTCTGGCAGCAGTTTCTTTCCCAGTACAATGAGGCAACAACAAAATATCATTCTGGACTTGCTCAGATTTAGGCAGCAATTTGGAAGCAAAGTCAGTTTCATAACTCAGATGTGTCTCCACTAAAACATTATGAGAAACAAAGTCCGGCGCTCTCTAGGCAACCGTGAGGGCTTGAGCACTAACTAGATCTGCTCAAGGGCAAGAGAGGAGCGAGTACCGTGCAGCCACGGAACGGACTTTGCGGGCAGTGGGGACGTGTTTTTGGAGCGAACCCGGTAAAGGAAGTGTGCTACGCCATCAAGGGCCCCCAGTCCCGGGTGCCGCGGGGACAGTGTAGGGTCATTAGCTGTTGAGCCGCCCCGGGCGGGCCCAAGCCTTTGGATCTCAGGTGACCGGCACAGGCGGCCGCGGGGTCCGGAACTGCTTGTTCCGGCAGTGGAAGAGACGCGCCGGCGTTGGCCGCTGCTGCTAGCAGCTTGAACCCCAGGGTCGGGACCGATGTCGGCTTGGGCTGCTGCCAGCCTAAGCAGGGCCGCTGCCCGATGCTTGCTGGCACGAGGCCCCGGGGTCAGGGCGGCTCCTCCGCGCGACCCCCGGCCCTCCCACCCCGAGCCCCGGGGCTGCGGTGCCGCTCCGGGCAGGACGCTGCACTTTACCGCGGCTGTCCCCGCCGGGCACAACAAGTGGTCCAAAGTCAGGCACATCAAGGGTCCGAAGGACGTCGAAAGGAGTCGCATCTTCTCCAAACTCTGTTTGAACATCCGCCTGGCAGTGAAAGGTGAGACCCTGACGGTCACCCAGCACTGGCTGCACTCTTTTTTTTCTTTTTCTTTAAATCTCAGAAGGAGGCCCCAACCCTGAGCACAACAGCAACCTGGCCAATATCTTAGAGGTGTGTCGCAGCAAACATATGCCCAAGTCAACGATTGAGACAGCACTGAAAATGGAGGTGTGTACTGTTTGACATGCTTTTTATTGATCACAGGAAAATGTGCTTGTGTTGTTTATTGCAGAAATCCAAGGACACTTATTTGCTGTATGAGGGTCGAGGCCCTGGTGGCTCTTCTCTGCTCATCGAGGCATTATCTAACAGTAGCCACAAGTGCCAAGCAGACATTAGACATATCCTGAATAAGAATGGGTAAGTGTGCGTCTGGGAGGAGTGGTAGGGGACACTCATGCCAGCCTGTTTCCTTCCCTGTCAGAGGAGTGATGGCTGTAGGAGCTCGTCACTCTTTTGACAAAAAGGGGGTGATTGTGGTTGAAGTGGAGGACAGAGAGAAGAAGGCTGTGAACCTAGAGCGTGCCCTGGAGATGGCAATCGAAGCAGGAGCTGAGGATGTCAAGGAAACTGAAGATGAAGAAGAAAGGAACGTTTTTAAAGTAAGCATGAAAACATGGGTGTTTGGTGGGCTCTCCTCACCTCCTGACTTTCCTTTATCCCTAGTTTATTTGTGATGCCTCTTCACTGCACCAAGTGAGGAAGAAGCTGGACTCCCTGGGCCTGTGTTCTGTGTCCTGTGCACTAGAGTTCATCCCCAACTCAAAGGTGCAGCTGGCTGAGCCCGACCTGGAACAGGCCGCACATCTCATTCAGGCTCTCAGCAACCACGAGGATGTGATTCACGTCTATGATAACATTGAATAACCAGGCTACATGTGCCCCCGGGTTCCTTCCTAGAAATGTGGCAGCCCATTCCAGCACACAGGCTTCTGCAGCAATCTCTGAGGGTAAAGCCGGTGGGAGGCTCAGCAGGCCAGGAGGCCCAAGGACAGGACTTGCGACCTTGAAGCCAAAGGAATCTCACTTGTGGGGCCTCCTTGTCAGCTCTGCTGCTGTCTCAGAGCCATCTGGATGAGTGTCCCGACACCCTCTCGGATGCAGGGCAGGACCACCCAGCTGGTCAGACTCTGATGTTGGGTAGCTGGCCTCTGTGGGGATTGTAAGTGCCCTGAGGCGCTCTGTACTAGAAACTGCTCTTAATAATAACGGTGATTATTGGTTGCTGCATTGCTGTTGTATGGCTCTTGAGTCTTCCTGAG